AAATTTACAGTTTTACCTGAATGAAAGGGGCCCAAGTAGGGAACAGGAGTGAGGAGAGACAGGGTTAGCGGGGGCAGTCGAAGGAGACAACGGAAAGGCAGAAAACAGAAAAATAACGCAAGAGAGAGAAAAAGTAAAGGAAACTGGCAACAACGTTTCAAATTTGCCATTAAAAAATTCAAACCTCAATAACCTGGGAACTTAAGCGCTTTCATCCACCTGTGTGTGTGAGTGTGTGTGTGTGTGTGTTTTCGGGGAGGGGGGTGCGGTGGTGCCGGAAGTCTGATTAGATAAAAGCGAGAAATACAGAGGCTGCCGGTTACACTGAGAAATTACATTTTTTTGTAAAGAGAGCATAGTGCCCGTGTGCTCCCAAGATCTTAAATTATAAACAGGAGGGGGACAAAGCAAGAGGGAAACAAACTTCAAAAGGAGCAAATAACAAAAGCCTCTTTTGCTGCTCTTGAAGGGAGGGGGGAAGGGGGAAGAAAGAAAAGAAAGTTGCTGAATCGGGACATTCTGGAAGTGCCTTTGCTGTGTTTACTAGCCCCATCCCCGCCTGCTGCACCCGGAGACGTCTGAAGTCTCTAATCGCTCAGCGAAAAGTTGGTTTCGGGAAGGGCAGCGCCGGGGTGCGGGAGGGCAAAGGAGGAAGAGGAATGCATATGACTGTGAGAAGGAAAAGTAATCGTGGCAAAAAAAAAAAAAAAAAAAAAAAAAGAAAGAAAGAAAAGAAAAAAGAAAAAAAATTTCCGTGAGAAGAGGGAAAAAATTTGGCTAAAAAAAAAGTTGCTACTCCTGGCAGCCCTGGTTTGTCAAAAGGGGATGTCAAGCGCTTTACAATACCTGGGATTGATGAGGCGGGCGGGCCAATGAGCTGCGCGCGGCGCCTCGGCGCGCCCTCCGTTGGCGCGGCGGCTGAGGGCGGGGGGAATGCGGGCGCACCAATGGGCGCCAGCGTCGGCAGCACGTGACACCTCCCCCCTGCTCCCATTCATCAAGGGGGGGACGGTGTCGTCCTTTCAATTCATTTATCTGCAGGAATGATTGCTGCTATCAGTCTCGCGCTCACCGCCCGGCTGAGGAGGTGAAAGTTTCTCCCCAGGAAGATAAACCGCAAAAGACAATATTGTGCATGATTTGCGCCTTTTCTTTGGCTTTTTCTTTCTTTCTTCACCCCCCCACCCACTTTTTTTTTTTTTTTTTTCAAAAAGCAGAGAGGGAAAAACGGAGAGTGAAGGAGCGAGGAGGCGAGCGTGAGAGAAAGGAGAGAGAGAGAAAAGAAAGGGCGAGGGGCTAGTGGAGAAGTAAGGAGGGGCGCGCTGCGCGAGGCGGAGAGAGGGCGAAGCAGTCGCGGCACTGGCGCTCACATTCCTCTATGCTACAAATCCAGGAGGAAGTTTTTTTTTAGGGGGCTGAGATGCTCCATGCCTTTCCCCGGGCAGCCTTGACGCGCGGCCCTCTCGGCAGAGACTGAGCGGCGAGAAAGTGCGAGCCGGGCCGGCAGAATCTGCCTGGCGGGCGCTGGAGCCTGCGTTACTCGCGGCCCGCAGCCGTCCGGCTACTTTGCGTTTGGCCCGGCCAGCGCCCGGGCGCGCCGCGCCATTGCCTGCAGGCTAGGACTTCGCGAGGTGGGTCGACTCCCCCTCCCTCCTCCTCTTCTTCCTCCTCTTCCTCCTCCTCTTGTTCCTCCTCCTCCTCCCGATTTTCCCTCCTCGGCTGGCGAGGGTGGGGGGGGCGGGGGAGGCCGGGGCTCGCCCCGAGCAGCCACGATGCTCCTGGACGCCGGCCCCCAGTACCCAGCGATCGGCGTGACCACCTTTGGCGCGTCCCGCCACCACTCCGCGGGCGACGTGGCCGAACGAGACGTGGGCCTGGGCATCAACCCGTTCGCCGACGGCATGGGCGCCTTCAAGCTCAACCCCAGTTCGCACGAGCTGGCTTCGGCCGGCCAGACGGCCTTCACGTCGCAGGCGCCAGGCTACGCGGCTGCTGCGGCCCTGGGCCATCACCATCACCCGGGCCACGTCGGCTCCTATTCCAGCGCAGCCTTCAACTCCACGCGGGACTTTCTGTTCCGCAACCGGGGTTTTGGCGACGCGGCGGCGGCAGCCAGCGCACAGCACAGCCTCTTTGCTGCATCGGCCGGGGGCTTCGGGGGCCCACACGGCCACACGGACGCCGCGGGCCACCTCCTCTTCCCCGGGCTTCACGAGCAGGCTGCCGGCCACGCGTCGCCTAACGTGGTCAACGGGCAGATGAGGCTCGGCTTCTCGGGGGACATGTACCCGCGACCGGAGCAGTACGGCCAGGTGACCAGCCCGCGTTCGGAGCACTATGCTGCGCCGCAGCTGCACGGCTACGGGCCCATGAACGTGAACATGGCCGCGCATCACGGCGCCGGCGCCTTCTTCCGCTACATGCGCCAACCCATCAAGCAAGAGCTCATCTGCAAGTGGATCGAGCCCGAGCAGCTGGCCAACCCCAAAAAGTCGTGCAACAAAACTTTCAGCACCATGCACGAGCTAGTTACGCACGTCACCGTGGAGCACGTAGGTGGCCCGGAGCAGAGTAATCACATCTGCTTCTGGGAGGAGTGTCCGCGCGAGGGCAAGCCCTTCAAAGCCAAATACAAACTGGTTAACCACATCCGCGTGCACACGGGCGAGAAGCCCTTTCCCTGCCCCTTCCCTGGCTGTGGCAAGGTCTTCGCGCGCTCCGAGAATTTAAAGATCCACAAAAGGACGCACACAGGTACGGAAACAGCTGTAGGACCCCTACCCATTATTAGACCCCTCTCATTCTACTTTGGCACCAGGGGAGAAGCCCTTCAAGTGCGAGTTTGAGGGCTGTGACCGGCGCTTCGCTAACAGCAGCGACCGCAAGAAGCACATGCACGTGCACACGAGCGACAAGCCCTATCTTTGCAAGATGTGCGACAAGTCCTACACGCATCCCAGTTCGCTGCGCAAACACATGAAGGTAATCGCCGCACTCTCGTCGCCCCCTTTGAGATGTCCGTAAAAACGCGACTTTATTCCTGCAGGTCCACGAATCCTCCTCGCAGGGCTCGCAGCCTTCGCCGGCCGCCAGCTCTGGCTACGAATCCTCCACGCCTCCCACCATCGTGTCTCCCTCCACAGACAACCCGACCACAAGCTCCTTATCGCCCTCCTCCTCCGCAGTCCACCACACAGCCGGCCACAGTGCGCTCTCTTCCAATTTTAACGAATGGTACGTTTAAAATCAGAAACAAAACATCGAACAAAACCCTATTTAAGAGACTGATCACACACGTATACACAACATTACTGAAAGAACCCTGCGAATCAAAACAACCCCCACACAGACCCCGCAATCCTTTTTTAAAAAATCTGCCAATAGACCCAGGACGAGTAAGAGAGGAAGCATCAACCTTTTAAAAATTTCCTTTCGCTTTCATTATTTTTCTTTTTTTGGCAAAGGCTTGGTACCCAAGGTGCGGTAGGGGGTCGAGGGGGAGGAGGCCACCTGACCAAATGCCGCCAACCCCGAGGGCCAGTTTCTTGTCGAATTGGTACGGGCTCTCTGGGGCTTCGGCTTCTTTTTTTCTTTGTTTTCTTGTAAATACAGAATTATTAGCTTAAAACTGTACTGTTGAATTCTGTAAATAGTTATATCTCGGTTGGAGCGGGTGGGTGGGATTGTGGCGTTGTGGTCTTTGCATTGGGGGAGGGGGGAGGGACCGGATGGGCGGGGGGAGGGGGAGGGGGAGGGGTGGGCGGCCGAAAGCCAACTGTTTGTACTGAATGGCAAGAATGTTCTAGTAAATGTGTACCAAAATGTGAATTACTTTGTACGATTACAGTCTCCACGTCGACCTAACCCAATATTATTGGTATTAATGTGCTTTTTTTGTATAAAGTGCAAACATTTCGTCCCAAAGTCTAAGTACTTTAGTGCAGTAAAATGTTGTTTCATGTCCTGTCAAGAATTCGTATAGTACGAGCCTGGATCTGCGTGTCAAACTGTTCCATTTGTTTATGTAAAGTGATATTAAAAAAGATATAAACTATAACTGTCCGTTACTTTTGGCAAAAGATACAACCACATAATGTATATAATTCCTAGTTTCCATATTTATCCGCATGTAAAGGGCCGGTTTATCCATGTTACAGCTCTTCAATATTTATGGCTAGAAGAACTCGTATGTACACTTTAGTTTCCAGAACTGTTTGGTAACCTTTCGTACCTTATTAAAGATTCTTAAATCTCCGTGATTGTGGTAGGAATTTCTTCTTCACCCACCAGCAACCTGCTGCCTCTTCTGCCAGTCTTAAAGGGTCTCCAGAAAAGCTCTCCAGTCTCCCTTGCCTTCCCTTTCTGTCACTGCAGGTCGTATAAACGTGATAAATGAATGCTACCCTGCTGGCTCTCCGAGAGAGTGTAATTAGTATTTATATCAAAATTTATGAAACAAATTTTCGGCCGCAGTATAATTTAAATGACCTTTGCAGATGTAGAATAACAACCATAAAAATAACAGGAATAGATTGCACAGGCGACATCAATATTAATGTAGACGAATTGTCAGAAGCTCAGGGGCTCGCTCTGCAACATTGCAAATGAACTTGCAGCCGAGGGTTCCGCTGCCCCCTAGATTAAATTCCCCGGGCTGAAACTGAGTTGCAGATTTACAATATCATATTTTAAATTGCTGTCTTCAATTAAACCATTTATGACCATAACTAATTTTCAGGATGTCGATGCATGCTTTTCCAGGCCTTCCTTCTTTGTACAAAAGTAAATGTCCATAAAGCGTTTCACTTATATTCTTCAAACATGATGCTAATTTAAATTAATTACTTCCTATGATATGTTATTATTCCTATGATTTTGCCACTGTTATTAGTTCTCTCAAAAATACATCTAGGGAAGAGGATTATTTTAAGTAATTTGATTATCTTTCTATCTCTTTTATTTATTTCTCATTTACTTAAGAAATTCGTTCCATTGGTTGGCATTGATACAGTAAATTTGTAAATGAGGAGACAATATAAAAAATCTAAATTACTTGTGCTTAATGACTGTAGCAGAATGCCTTTTCTCTAAATCAGATTGTCTTTCTTGCAGTTTAGTTTGATAGATTTGCAAGCTATGCTGCTTCCATGAAGTTAGCTGCGCTGGTAGGAACGCAGGCTTCTTTGTCTCTGGTTGTAGCTTGCATGATCGCCCCATTAGGCAGACAACGTAGCCGGAGATCACAAATCAGGCCCTTGGCTGTAGTTGCTAGTGTGTGGAGGTGCAGAGCAGGTGGCAGAAACTGACCTCACTGGGCAAGGGTGGCCATGGACCTGATTCTTTAATGCACTCTATGTGTTCAGGAAGCCACAGGCCATATTTGACTCTGAGAAAGAAAACAAGAGGAAAAACCCCACAAAGTATAACAACCCCTTAAGATACATCTATTTTAAAGTGAAATTAATTTTTCAGTTTATACCATTGGCCAATTACAAGATAAAAATGTTCAATTTCTTTAAGAATCCTTTGTTGACTTGTCTTTTCATCTCTTGCTATTTATATTTGTCACTGTTTCAACAAAGTCTTATTTGCTGAGGAAGGACTTTGCTGCACTTACTGTACCACATCAAACACTGGGGAGGGTGGTGTTTAACTTTTTAAAAAATGTTATTCTGATTATAACAATAATATTGGCTTTTTTCATGAAAAGAGCGCCACCTTGCAAGGTTTAGTGAGATTTATGGAAGTTGAATACCTAAGCAGGAATTGCTGCTAGCTCCAAAAATTTGCGAAGCAAAAGCTAGCCCCAATTGGTTTGGAAGTTTGAAACTGATTAACAGATTTGCATTTGAAGTGACTCCAGACATTAGGTCCAGACATTAGTTAAAAATAGAAAGAGGAATAAAGACATCTCTTCTCTCTAGAAAAGATAACACCACAATTAATAATCCTTCCCACTTTCATTGAGATCAGCTTGTCTGATAACCTGATATGAGTGTGATAATGATAAACATGATAATAGTGGTACTTTTGTAATTTTGCTGGTGCATTTAAGAAGATAGTAAATGATGAGTTCATCTTTTCTTCGAACATTCCTATTCCTAGATGTAGTTTACCTCAAATTGGGAATTATAACTGTCTAATTTTTGTTGTGTACCTGATGCCCCTTTTGCTTTAATACCACAGTGTAACAATTAAATATCACACTATGACATATGATTTAAGTAGGATATTTTAAAGATAAATTTTAGGGGTAAATGTTTACTTCAAAATGACTCCATATTTCAAATATCTGTTTAGACTGTGAAGGCCAAATAATTTTTAAGAAAACATTTGAAGAGTAGTGTGTTTGCATTTGTGAATAATCTTACTCACAGCAAGTAAACGTAATAAAAGCCAACATTTAAGCCAACCCTCCTGTGCATTCTCTTTTCCAACACCTAT